TTTCAATTAATAAAAATTTAAATATTGGGTGTGGTGGCAGGCACCTGTAGTCCCAGCTACTCAGGAGGCTGAAGTAGGAGGATTGCTTGAGCCTGGAAAACAGAGGTTGCAGTAAGCCATGATCACGCCGCTGCACTCCAGCCTGGACGACAGCAAGACCTTGTCTCTTTTTTTTTTTTTTTTTTTTTTTTTGAGACGGAGTCTCGCTCTGTTGCCAAGCTGGAGTGCAGTGGCGTGATCTCGGCTCACTGCAACCTCCACCTCCTGGGTTCCAGCAATTCTCCTGCGTCAGCCTCCCAAGTAGCTGGGACTACAGACGTGCACCACCATCCCCAGCTAATTTTTGTATCTTTAGTAAAGATGGGGTTTCACCATGTTGGCCAGCATGGTCTCGATCTCTTGACCTCGTGATCCGCCTGCCTCAGCCTCCCAAAGTGCTGGGATTACAGGCGTAAGCCACCACGCCCGGCCTTGTGGACCCTGTCTCCCTTAAAGGCAAAAAAAAGAAAAGAAAAAAAAGTGTCCAGATAAATACAAATACAACTTGATAACTAAGTTTGCTGATTCCTTTTGAAAACTTAGACAAAGGGCCGAGTGTGGTGGCTCATGCCTGTAAACCCAGTACTTTGGGAAGTCAAGATGGGAGGATCACTTGAGGCCAGGGGTTCAAGACCAGCCTGGTGAAAAAAGCGAGATCCCATCTCTATAAAAAAGAAAAAAAAAAAAAAAAAAACGAAAACTTAAGACTAAAAGCTCACTGCACCCCCCCCCCCCACCGAGCTGCCCACTTCCTACCCCTCGTGCCACATTCAGGGGCTCTCTTTCAGGGTGCCGAACACTGCCTAGCGGCACAGCAGGGCAGATAATGCCACCGGGTTTGGGGAGCAGTGGTTCTCCAACTTTAGGGATAGAAACCAGAAGTTTAGGAGCTCAGCAAAGACCGTGTAAGCCTCGATCAGGAGGGACCTCCAGCCGGAAGAGAGAGTGCCTGCAGGGGCCTGACGGGACCTGGGGGGAAGGAAGTGAGAAACTGCTCTGCCTTCCTGAGGGGCAGCCACAGCTCCTGCTGGCCCGTCTCAGCGCCTCTGCGACAACCTCAGGTGCGGGCAAGACAGACGGAGGGAGAGAAGGGAGGAAGGAAAAACGGATGCAGGAGGATCCTAGACACGGAGGAGACAGAACCCACAAGAGGGGGCGGCGGTGGCGTGGACGGCGCCGCGAGGGCATCCCAGCACACAGGACGGGTGGAGGGCTAGTGACAGCGGAACTCTGCCCTTCGACCCGGCCGGGTCACCGCTGAGGACAGACCCTAGAGCGGCACTTCGGGGGTCAGTGAGGTCAACACAACCGCCACAAAGACACCACGATCACTGTCGCTGCCACTTTCCCTCTTGCGGTCTCAGGAGGGCACAGGGAGGCCTTTGGAGGCTGCGTCACCAGGGACGGCTCCGCCATGTTGACAGCTAAAAGAGGGGGCGCGCTTGTCTTCTTGTGCTCTGAATTTCTCAGCTTTCAATTTATTTGGTTTTTTTTTTTTTTGAGACAAAGTCTCGCTCTGTCTCCCAGGCTGGAATGCAGTGGTACAATCTTGGTTCACTGCAGCCTCAACCTTTCAGGCTCAAGTGATCTTCCCACCTTGGCCTCCCGAGTAGCTAGGACTACAGGCATGCGCCACCATGCCCGGCTAATTTTCATTTTTTGTAGAGACGGGGTCTTGCTACATGGCCCAGGCTGGTCTCAAACTCCCAACCTCAAGCGATCCTCGCCTCAGCCTCCCAAAGTGCTGGGATTACAGGTGTGAGCTACCATGCCTGGCCTCAACTTCTAACACACTAACAGCCGGCAGACATAATCCACACAGACACAGGCTCCTGGGGCTATTGGATCATTCTGGATGATGTAAAGGGTCCTGAAATCCGTTTGAGAACCCCTGACCTGGAAAGACTCCAACACAGCGCACGTAAGGATCTGTTCCAGCACATTCCACAGCAGCATTCTTCCTAGCCAGAAAACCCAGACACACCAACTGAGGCTGGATTAAAGTATGCAATCTAATTGACCAACTATGTCCACGGGGACAATTCTGGCCTGCACCTCTTTTGTTTTGGTTTTGTTTTTTGTTTTGCTTTTTTTTTGAGACGGAGTCTTGCTCTGTCGCCCAGGCTGGAGTGCAGTGGTGGGATCTCAGCTCACTGCAACCTCCCACCTCCCAGGTTCAAGCGATTCTCCTGCCTCAGCCTCCTAAGTGGAACTACAGACATGCGCCACCACGTCTGGCTAATTTTTGTATTTTTAGTAGAGACGGGGTTTCACCATGTTGGCACGCTGTTCTAGAACTCCTGACCTCAGGTGATCCGCCTGCCTTGGCCTCCCAAAGCACCGGGATTACAATCATGAGCCACTGGGCCCCGCCATACCTGTTTTTATAAATCAAGTTTTATTGGAACAAAGCCACGCCCACCGGTTTACAGATTGTCTACAGCTGCTTCGGGGCCACAACAGCAGTGGTGAGTCACCCTAACAGAGGCCGCGCCCTCTACTTCTGATGGCATCGGTGTGTTTTGCTTTCAGATAATTGGTTAAGTGCAGGCAGCCACACCTTTGACTTCCATTTCAACTTACCTCCCAGGCTTCCTTCTACCTTCACCAGCAAATTTGGCCATGTCTTCTATTTCGTACAAGCTTCCTGCATGGGCAGGGAACACATTTTAGCCAAGAAGAGGATGTACTTATTGGTTCAAGGAACTTCCACCTTCCACAAAGAAACCCCATTCCAGGTACCGATGGGGGAAAGGTGGAGGTGGGAACATCACGGTTGTCTGTTCCCCCACATCCTCCTAGAACCCCTTGTTCGTGGAGGCTGAGGAGAAAGTCTCCTACAACTGCTGCCGCCAGGGCACTGTCTGTTTGCAAATCCAGATGGAAAGGAACACCTTCACGCCAGGAGAGAAGGTCGTCTTCACAACAGAGATCAACAACCAGACCAGCAAATGCATCAAGACGGTCGTATTCGCCCTGTATGCCCACATACAGTACGAGGGCTTCACGCCCAGTGCAGAGCGGCGGTCTCGGCTGGACAGCAGCGAGCTTCTGAGGCAGGAGGCCAACACCCCCGTGACCCGCTTCAACACCACCAAGGTTGTCAGCACCTTCAACCTGCCGTTGCTGCTGTCCGTGAGCAGCAGCACGCAGGACGGTGAGATCATGCACACTCGCTACGAGCTGGTCACCACCGTGCACCTGCCCTGGTCCCTGACCAGCCTCAAGGCCAAAGTTCCCATCATCATCACCAGCGCCTCAGTGGACTCTGCCATCTGCCAGCTGTCAGAGGACGGAGTGTTACCCGTGAACCCAGATCACCAGAATTAAGTGCCCGAACTTTTAAATATTAAAAGCTTTATTAGTCTCTACCAGGAGGAAGCCCTCTCTCTTGCACAGGTGACTCTCAGAGGAGTCGAGGAGTGGGCAACAGGTTGTCTGCAACCTCCCCAAGCTCTAGCGGTTTAGGTATCTGTGTCTCCCCTCCCTAGAACTATCACTGAATGCCTGGAATGGACAAAGGAAACCGGGAAGGTCTCCCAGGACCCAAACCCGGCATAACCTGCCTTTTCCACCCTGAGTCTGCCCCAGCCTACTGGGGTCTCACAGTGCCAAGACCAGGGGTCCTACTTGGGGAGAATTCTCCCCTCTGCTAATGTCTGGTTGTATTGGCTGTCACAACTGCAGGGGATCGGGGGAGAAGAGTCTTATTGGCGTGGAGAGGGTGGAGGCCAGGGACGCTGTTCAGCACCCTGCAGTGTCCAGGACGGCCCCCACAATCAGGAATTGTTTATCCTGAATGTCAACAGTACCAAGGGGGCTGAGCATGGTGGCTCATTCCTGTAATCCCAGGACTTTAGGAGGCCATGGCTGGAGGATCACTTGAGACCAGGAGTTTGAGACAAGCCTGGGCAACACTGTGAGACCCCCATCTCTACAAAAAAAAAAAAAAGAGAAAAAGAAAAACTGGC